TGGGAGGCAGAGGTTGCAGTGAGTCGAGATCGCGCCACTGCACTCCAGCCTAGGCGACAGAGCGAGACTCCGTCTCAAGAAAAAATAAAATAAAATGGCCAGGTGCCTCAAAAGGCAGTATCATGAGGGATTGTTTGGCATTGAGTAGCAGGATGGGATTGACTTAAAATGAGACTAGAGACACCCTCATTAAGTTCCCTGTGTCTGAATAACACAGCCTGCACCTATCCTGGTAGAAAGATTAGATTATCCCTAAAGGTCGCATCCCGTTCTCTGGGCAAGCTGACCCTCATCTTTATCCCCTTTCCACAGTGGTCTCTTGCTTTTCTTGGAGTGCAGTGGCACGATCTCAGCTCACCGCGCTCAAGCGATCCTCTCGTTTCAGACTCCGAAGTAGCTGAGACCACAGGCGCGAGGCCACCATGTCAGGCTAATTTTTTTGTGTGTAGAGATGGGTCTTACTACGTTGCTCAGGCTGGTCTCCAACTCCTGGGCTCAAGCGACCCTCCCACCTCGGCCTCTCAAAGTGCTGGGATTACAGGCGTGAGCCACCGCACTCGGCCAATAGAGTTCTTCCCCACCTTTCCCGGTAGAATACTTTCGCCAACCTACCCCCGGCATGGCCTCTCCCTACTTCTCACAATGGGCTGCTCTTTGGTTCCCCGCTAACGGCAAAACTGGCGTGTCCACCCATCGTCCTGGCAGAAGGATCCCGCCCCTCCCGGACCCCCTCCAGCCAACACTCACAGGGTCCTTGGCCACAGTAAAGAGGAGGTCTCCTTCGCGGTTATACTTAATCTGCGTAATGGACCGCTCATGGCCCTGCAGTAGGATCGGCTTCTGTGGGGACAAGACAGTAACGTCAGTGCTCGGAATTGGGCCCCAGCCTCAGCCCAGGACCCCCACTGCAATACCCCTAACTCTGAAACTCACCATCCCGGCTGTGACGCGAGGAAGGCCGCAACGTGAGTAAGACCGGAAAAGGTTTCGAGGTCACTTCCGGATTATGGGTCTCCGCCCCTTCGTTCCCGGAAGTAGAAGACAGCGGCGTTGCCATGGCGGCGTCTCTGGGTAGGTAGCCGGCCCCGCCCTTCCATGGATTTGGGGTCAGGGTGACTCACTCGTCTGCATTCAGGGCAGGTGTTGGCTCTGGTGCTGGTGGCCGCTCTGTGGGGTGGCACGCAGCCGCTGCTGAAGCGGGCCTCCGCCGGCCTGCAGCGGGTTCATGAGCCGACCTGGGCCCAGCAGTTGCTACAGGAGATGAAGACCCTCTTCTTGAATACTGAGGTGCGTCTCTGTGAAAGGCCCCTCTCTCGGTGTCACACTGACTGCAGGTTTCTCCTCTTTCCAGTACCTGATGCCCTTTCTCCTCAACCAGTGTGGATCCCTTCTCTATTACCTCACCTTGGCATCGACAGGTGGGTCCTGGCTTGGAACTGTTCTGCTTAGTTCTCAGGCATTCTTTTCATTCTGACCACCCAGATCTGACCCTGGCTGTGCCCATCTGTAACTCTCTGGCTATCATCTTCACACTGATTGTTGGGAAGGCCCTTGGAGAAGATATTGGTGGAAAACGTAAGTTAGACTACTGCGAGTGCGGGACGCAGCAGACCCTCCTGATTTCTGCCTATTATCCCAGGAGCAGTTGCTGGCATGGTGCTCACCGTGATAGGAATTTCACTCTGCATCACAAGCTCAGTGAGTAAGACCCAGGGGCAACAGTCTACCCTCTGTGGCCTGATCTGGACTATCATGGTGGCAGGTTCCATGGACTGCAGAACTCCAGCTGCATGGAAAGGGCCAGCTGCAGACTTTGAGCCAGAAATGCAAACGGGAGGCCTCTGGGACTCAGTCAGAGCGCTTTGGCTGAATGAGGGGTGGAACCGAGGGAAGAAGGTGCGTCGGAGTGGCAGATGCAGGAAATGAGCTGTCTATTAGCCTTGCCTGCCCCACCCATGAGGTAGGCAGAAATCCTCACTGCCAGCCCCTCTTAAACAGGTAGAGAGCTGTGAGCCCCAGCCCCACCTGACTCCAGCACACCTGGCGAGTAGTAGCTGTCAATAAATCTATGGTAAACAGACAAGAGGTTAGTAAGTATTCTTTTATTGTGACAAACCCTCTCCCAGGCTTAGTCAGCTACTCCTTTCTCTGGCCAGAGAATCCCATAAGGAAATAGCCCCCACAGCCAGGGCTGCTCTGCTCAGAGGAAGGGAAGGCTGGGCTGTGGGTTTAGGAGCAGGAGAACGGGGAGGGCTGAGGAGGCCGCAGTGTACCCTGTGAGCCCAGCGGAGGTGCTGGCTCCTGAGGAACAAGCTGCTGGAGGCTAAGGACAAAAGGTGGCCAGAGTAGTGGTCCCCAGTTGCCCTCTGGAGCTGCTGGCTCTCAAGATGGCAGAGCTGGGGCTGAGGCTGAGATAGCAGCCCCAGCCCCAGGCTGGTTTTCCAGGGACAAGGCCTCTTCCACTATCTGTGCTGCCCTCTGCAGGAGGTGGAAGGCCATACAGAATGGAGCCGTGAGTATGGCCAGCCTCCAGCTCTCAGCCAGGAGGTCCCCAACCCCAAGGAAGGAAGAAACTGGAAATTAGGAACTGCTTCCTCATTTAACAAGGTAGGAAGTTAGGAGATCATTTACTTTCAATCACAAGGGAGGAGAACTGTTCCTGGGGCCCAAGGCTGCCAGTTTCCAGCTCAGAGCTCCTCCCACCCCAACATACTGTTTCCTGATCCAACAGCTTACCTGATCCAAGGGCTCCTCTGTCTGAGTGTCTTCATCATCTGCTACTTCCAGGGCCCCCGCTGTCTCCTTCCTTCGGTGGGGAGCTCCATATACTCCTATAACTCCTAAAGAGGGGAGGCAGCACTGGGTGATGCCCAGGCTGAAGAGCCCTCAGCATTCCTGCCCTGGACCTTCATGCTAGCCCCTTTCCCTCCCCTGAACCTGGTTCTGCATTCCCCACCACCTCCCAGGATGGCAAGGAAGTGAGAGGTGGGCCTTTGGTCCCACCCCCATCCCCTCTATATCCCACCCCTGAAGTCTTATCGCTTTAAGCACTGCCCTTTCCAGGTGCTTCTTTTCATGTGATGAGGCCCTGTGAAGAAGGGACAGGATATACAGACGGGGGCAGCTGGAGACAGTTATGATGAGGTCAGTACCAGCTTTTTTTTTTTTTACGGGCACAGACTCCTTTATCTTTTTTTTTTTTTTCCAGTGCCGGCTTTGTGTCTGAGCATTCTGCTCCCATGGACATCCCCAACAACAGCAGGGACCAACCTATGTCACTGTCAAAGGGCAGCTGAGAAGGGCCTGAGCCCCAGGGACCCCTCACCTGATGGGAATGAGAGTGTGGGGAGCTTGCTTCTTGGCTGAATGGTCTGCTGGGGTCTGGCATAGAAAGCAGATGGCTTAATTCGGTCTGGTTCCTTTGGAGAGGGCTGGGTTACCTGGGCCCTGTGGCCTTGGGCCTAGAGAAGGGACACTGGGCTTGGACCCTGATTGCTGGCCATTCTTACCTTTCCTACTCCCCAGTTCAGGCTTCAGAGAGCCCCTGACGCCTGCAGGAACATGGCAGAGGAGACACCGTCTGTCTTCACAAAGTACGTCCTCCCTCCTTGCTGCCTCTTCCCACCAGCCTGACTTATCCAGGGACAGAGCAGTAGATGCCTGGCACTCCTCGATGCCCAGTGAAACCAGACTGTGCTTCCCCACCCCCACCACCATGCCCCATGCTCACTGGCTCATTTCTTGGGAGGGCTTAGAGCTGGATAATATAAGTTCCCTTGGACCCTGCTGTGCCAAATATACCAATTCTCTCTC